TCCAGAGCTATGGAGGTGCATTCCAGCAGCAATTTCTGCTGAGACTCCACTTGACGTCTGCGTTGCTAATTCCAATTTGTTGTCAAATTATTCAATCTAGGCTGGGCGTGGTGGTTCACACCTGTAATCCCAGCACTTTGGGAGGCTGAGATGGGAGCATCATTTGAGCCCTGGAGTCGGAGACCAGCCTGGGCAACATGGTGAGACCCTGTCTCTACAAAAAATGCAAAAATAGCCGGGCGTGGTGGCTTGCGTCTGTAGTCTCAGCTACTCACTCAGGAGGCTGAGGTGGGAGTATCGTTGAGCCCAGGAGGTGGAGACTGCAGTGAGCCGTGATTGCACCACTGCACTACAGTCTGGGCGACAAAGCGAGACTCTGTTGGGGAAAAAAAAAAAAAAAAGAAGAAAGAGATGTAACCTTGGAAAATCAAAAGCAAAAAATAAAACATAAGGCTGGGCCAAAGGCAGAGGGGTGGGGGAAGGAGGCATGCAGAAATGCGTTCTCATTTCTTCTGGAGAATGTGCATTGGTTTCTCCTCGTAAGTTTGCACTTGACACATATTGCCACGATCTCCGAAATCCTGTGCCCTCTGCACTTGACACATATGCCACGATCTCCGAAATCCTGTGCCCTCTGTTGTTGCATCTGTTAAGTTCTCATGGAGACCAGATGGCACCCAAAGGGACATGGAAGGGGAATAAACTGAGAGATAGGGAGATTCAGAGAGTTTCTTAGGGGAGTTTTCTCGGAGAAGAGGCTTTCAGCATCTTAAAACTCCACGCTACTCCAGTCCCAGTCATGCGTAAAGGCTGCTTCCCCACAGGCGCGAGGCTTCTTTTCGCAAACGTCCTGAACACTCAGCCAGACTCCCACCGACATTTGTTTGACAGGAACGCAGGGCTCGTCCCAGTCGCCGAGATTTGCGAGGTCTGGGCCTTGCACATGCGCATGGAGCACACTTGACCACTGGGCCTTCGTGCGCACGCGCGTGGACCTTGCCATCTGAGGTGCGCATGCGCACTTGTGTCTAGCGGGATCGCTTGCTTGGTAACCCGGAGGGAGAGATTGGAAACCGCGGAGTTTCCTTTGGGAGGCTGCGGCCAGCCGGGGCTGACTTGTTATGTTGGGCTCCGGAGGCCGTTAAGAGCCGAGAGAGACATGAGGTGTCTCTGAAGCCCGGTCGCCTGGGCCATGAAGAAGATTTTTAGTAAGAAGGGCGAGTCGCCCTTGGGCTCCTTCGCGCGGCGGCAGAGGAGCAGCGCGGGAGGCGGGGGCGAGCCGGGGGAGGGCGCCTACTCGCAGCCCGGCTACCACGTCCGAGACCGAGATCTCGGCAAGATCCACAAAGCTGCCAGCGCGGGTAATGTGGCGAAAGTGCAGCAGATCCTTTTGCTCAGGAAGAATGGCTTGAACGATAGAGACAAGATGAACAGGTAATAGGCGTCGCAAGCCCGGACTGAGTGCCACAGTTTATAAAAAGTCCTGTCACTCTCATAGGACGGCTCTACATTTGGCCTGTGCCAATGGTCATCCAGAAGTAGTAACTCTCCTGGTGGACAGAAAATGCCAGCTCAATGTCTGTGACAACGAAAACAGGACAGCTCTGATGAAGGTATATAGTAGCCAGCTCTTTCAGCATCAGATTTATGATCTGTTTCTTGGTCTAATACTCCCAGGCTGTACAATGCCAGGAAGAGAAATGTGCAACTATTCTGCTAGAACATGGTGCTGATCCAAATCTTGCGGATGTCCATGGCAACACTGCTCTTCACTATGCTGTCTATAATGAGGACATATCAGTAGCAACAAAGCTGCTTTTGTATGATGCAAATATTGAAGCAAAAAACAAGGTATAGATCAACCAACTTTATTTTTACAGTATATGCATTTTAACTTGTTTTTGCTGTCTTACAGGATGACCTCACACCACTTTTACTTGCAGTAAGTGGAAAAAAGCAGCAAATGGTGGAATTTTTAATAAAGAAAAAAGCAAATGTAAATGCAGTAGATAAGTTGGAAAGGTACAGTAGCTGGTTTTGTTTTGGATTTTTAAAACATAATTTTGTTACATTTTTCTATACATAGCAGTCACCAACTAATTTCAGAATATAAAGAAGAAAGGATACCTAAACATTCTTCTCAAAATAGTAATTCAGGTAAGACTTCCAATAGTGAATTTCTCTTGGTATTTAAAGTGTGTTTTACTTTTCTCTTTAATAGTGGATGAAAGCTCTGAAGACTCCTTAAGCAGGTAGTATTTTACAGATTTTTAAAAATATATTTTTCACTCATTTTTCTATATTTTTGTTCTAAAGGCTTTCTGGCAAACCGGGTGTTGATGATTCATGGCCTACCTCAGATGACGAAGACCTCAATTTTGATACTAAGGTAAAGTGCTCTCTCATGAACTTAATTTTCTTTAAAACTTGTTATTCTTATTTTTGTTTTCTAGAATGTCCCAAAACCAAGCTTAGCAAAGCTAATGACTGCTTCTCAGCAATCCAGGAAAAATTGTAAGCTGTTTGAAAACTGCTTATTCTTGTGTTTCATTTACTCTTTATTTTGTTTTTACTGTAGTAGAAGCAACATATGGCACTGTGAGAACAGGAAATAGAACTTTGTTTGAGGATAGAGATTCCGATAGTCAAGATGAAGTTGTGGTTGAAAGCCTTCCTACAACATCAATCAAAGTCCAGTGCTTTTCTCATCCTACCTATCAATCACCTGACCTTCTTCCAAAACCTTCCCACAAGTCGTTAGCAAACCCTGGTCTTATGAAGGTAAGTTGTTTTTTAAAAAACTTTTTTCATGTGTTTTTTGTTTGTTTGTTTTTGTTTTTAATAGGAAGAACCAACAAAGCCAGGCATTGCAAAAAAAGAAAATGGTATTGATATTATTGAAAGTGCTCCACTAGAGCAAACAAATAATGACAATTTGACTTATGTTGATGAAGTGCACAAAAATAATAGAAGTGGTAAGTTAGTGGATATCTCTGAATATTTTTCTTCATGAATATATCTGTGTATCACATTTGATAGATATGATGTCCGCATTAGGATTAGGACAAGAGGAAGATATAGAATCACCTTGGGATTCTGAGGTACTTTCTATGGTTGTTACTATTATTTTAAATTGAAACTCATTATTGATACTAATTTTAACAGAGTATCTCTGAGAATTTTCCACAGAAGTATGTTGATCCTTTAGCTGGGGCTGCAGACGGAAAAGAAAAAAATATAGGAAATGAACAAGCAGAAGGTAAGAGCTATATTTCATTTTTAAAAAGCCATATATTGAAAGCTTATTATGTATTATTTCTTAGATGTGTTTTATATACCTTCTTGCATGAGTGGATCAAGAAACTTTAAGATGGCTAAACTAGAGGATACAAGAAATGTAGGCATGCCAGTAGCCCACATGGGTATGGAAATTAAAGATTACTTTTCTCCACATCGACCAGCATGCTCACATTGGTATATGTGCACTTTTCTATTTTAGTTATAGTATAATTGATTATATGTCCCTTTTGGTTTTTAGAGTCTCCTGAGAGATATCTTCACTTGAAGGTAATAAGTTTTATATTTTTATCTTGAATTATTTATTAATCATTTTGTTTCAAAACCCATTCAGCCTACCATTGAAATGAAAGATTCTGTTCCAAATAAAGCAGGAGGAATGAAGGATGTACAAACATCCAAAGCAGGTAAATGTTGCAATATATATTTAATCTTGGAAGTTCATTAAACTAAATATTTGGATTTTTTCAGCTGAACATGACTTAGAAGTAGCATCAGAAGAAGAGCAAGAAAGGGAAGGGAGTGAAAATAACCAGCCACAGGTATTATATATTTTTAAAAATTTCTGGTTTAAAATTTTTCTTTGTCCGTACTTGATTACTCAAGGATAAAGTTATTTTAAAAACATGCACCCTGACAGAAAAGACATCTGAAAAACAAAACAAGCAAATTAATCGTCCACTTTCATGTCTGCAAAAGATGTCTCAAGAACCAGAACTGAATAAGGAGTGTGATAGAGAGGATGTATCTGTATATTCAGGACTTCCTTGTGTGCAAAATGATGAAGAAATGTGGACCAAACAAGGCAAATTAGAGTGGAAAAATAACTTAAAACTCATCACAAATGAGTTAAAGCAGAGCTGTGGTGAAACTTGTGAAAAATACAAAATTACTGCTTCTCCTGGGGAAGAGTCACTACATGATAACTCTAAAGGAGGCACAAACTTAAAGGAAATACCTTCTTCTTTGACAAATAATATACTTGATTGCGATGAAAAAGATTCTCCTGTCTCTGTACTATTCCAGGCATTGCCTGAACAAAAAGTACTCAGTCTCGAAAATGGCTTTTCATTTCCTTCATACTCTGGGTCCCCAGAATATGCTTGCCAGTCATCTTCTAAGCCTTATTTAAATGAAAATAAATTAGGCCATGAAAATGTTAACAAACCAGACACTGAACATGTTTTTAACACAGATGAGAATTTTTATAATGATACAGAAAATAAAAAAGTAAGGAACCCAGAAGTAGTTACAGGTGTAATGAAAGAAGAGTTTGATAAGACAAAAAATATGAACCGAAATACCACTAACTGGAAATTAGACATCAGACGTGTGCCTCAGTATAGTGATCCAAAAAGACCTTTTGATTTGATCTGCTCCAAAGAAATGAATCATATGTTTCACATAAAAAGGCATAGTATTTCTGCTGGTACAGACGCTTACAAGAAAACAAAACCAATACAGAACTTGTTCCAGAAGCCATTATATGATCATTGCAGTGCTAATAACTATAAAAGCATGGAACCTGAATTAGAAAATGTGAGGTCTTCTCCACCACGTGGTGACAGAACATCAAAAGTATCTCTAAAAGAAGAATTACAGCAAGATATGCAAAGGTTTAAAAATGAGATAGGCATGTTAAAAGTAGAGTTCCAGGCTTTGGAGAAAGAAAAAGTCCAACTTCAAAAAGAGGTAGAGGTTTGCTTGCTGCTACTCTTTGTTTTAGCAATTCCTTAGTATCAAACTTTCATTAAAGGTTGAAGAAGAAAGGAAAAAACACAGAAATAATGAAATGGAAGTATCAGCAAACATACATGATGGTGCTACTGATGATGCTGAAGATGATGATGATGATGATGGATTAATTCAAAAAAGAAAGAGTGGAGAAACTGATCATCAGCAATTTCCCAGGAAGGAAAATAAAGAGTATGCTAGGTAAGCTGATAGCATATTTAACAGCAGATAATTGTAACTGTCATTTCCCATGGATTTTTTAAAGTAGTGGTCCTGCCTTGCAAATGAAGGAAGTAAAGAGCACTGAAAAAGAAAAACGGACCTCGAAAGAATCTGTGAATTCACCAGTGTTTGGGAAGGCCAGTTTACTAACTGGTGGCCTGCTACAAGTGGATGATGACAGCAGTTTAAGTGAAATAGATGAGGATGAAGGAAGGTAAAATCTATGATTTCTTTATTTTTCTATGGCTATTTGCCTGAAAGGTATTTTTTTTTTTTAGGCCTACTAAGAAAACATCTAATGAAAAGAACAAGGTACTGTAAAAAATAAATTATCAAAATTATTGGACATTTTGAAACAGTGTTATTTATTTCATAGGTCAAAAACCAAATACAGTCTATGGATGATGTTGATGACTTAACTCAGTCATCTGAAACAGCCTCAGAGGATTGTGAGCTACCCCACTCTAGTTACAAGAATTTTATGTTGCTCATTGAACAACTTGGAATGGAGTGTAAAGGTAGGACCATTGCATAAATTTAAGGCCTTTTTTATATTTCTATCTTGTTTTCTTCCTGATACAGATTCTGTTAGCCTATTGAAAATCCAGGATGCAGCTCTTTCATGTGAAAGATTATTAGAACTTAAAAAAAATCACTGTGAACTACTTACAGTAAAAATTAAAAAAATGGAAGACAAGGTTAATGTACTACAAAGGGAGCTATCTGAAACAAAAGAAATAAAATCACAGTTAGAGCATCAAAAAGTTGAATGGGAACGAGAACTGTGCTCTTTGAGGTATGATAGCCTAGTTTTAAAGAAATGTTTAAACAGATTTTAAGATAAACATATTTAACTGCAGATTTAGCTTAAACCAAGAAGAAGAGAAGAGAAGAAATGCTGATACGTTGTATGAAAAAATTAGGGAACAGTTAAGAAGAAAAGAAGAGCAATATAGGAAAGAAGTTGAAGTGAAACAACAGCTTGAACTGAGTCTCCAAACACTGGAGATGGAATTGAGGACTGTAAAAAGTAATTTGAATCAGGTAAATTAATTTTTGATAAAAATTTTATATTTGCTAATAGACCTAAAACTTAATGTATCTCTAGGTCGTTCAAGAGCGAAATGACGCTCAGAGGCAACTTTCTCGAGAACAGAATGCCAGAATGTTACAAGATGGAATTCTGACCAATCACCTTTCCAAACAAAAGGAGATTGAAATGGCTCAAAAGAAAATGAATTCTGAGGTATTTCTATTTCCTTTAGTCATTTTCAAATATGCTAGCTCAAAGTTTCCTTTGTTTTACTTAGAATTCTCATAGTCATGAAGAAGAAAAAGACCTATCGCATAAAAATAGCATGTTGCAGGAAGAAATTGCTATGCTAAGACTAGAAATAGACACAATAAAAAATCAAAACCAGGAAAAAGAAAAGAAATGTTTTGAGGACCTTAAAATTGTAAAAGAAAAGAATGAAGACCTTCAGAAGACTATAAAACAGAATGAGGAAACATTAACACAAACAATATCCCAGTATAATGGACGGCTTAGTGTTCTGACAGCTGAGAATGCAATGCTAAATTCTAAACTGGAGAATGAAAAGCAAAGCAAGGAAAGACTGGAAGCAGAAGTTGAATCATACCATTCTAGATTGGCTGCTGCTATACATGATCGTGATCAAAGTGAGACATCAAAAAGAGAACTAGAACTTGCTTTCCAGAGAGCAAGAGATGAATGTTCTCGTTTACAGGACAAAATGAATTTTGATGTGTCTAACCTAAAAGATAACAATGAGATTCTTTCTCAACAACTATTTAAAACTGAAAGTAAACTCAATAGCCTAGAAATTGAGTTCCATCACACGAGAGATGCCCTCAGAGAAAAGACTTTGGGTTTAGAACGGGTACAAAAGGACCTAAGCCAAACACAGTGTCAAATGAAGGAAATGGAACAAAAGTATCAAAATGAACAAGTTAAAGTGAATAAATACATTGGAAAGCAGGAGTCTGTAGAGGAGAGATTGTCTCAACTACAAAGTGAGAATATGTTGCTTCGACAACAACTGGATGATGCCCACAACAAGGCTGACAATAAAGAGAAGACAGTGATTAATATCCAAGACCAGTTTCATGCTATTGTGCAAAAACTTCAAGCTGAGAGTGAAAAGCAAAGTCTTCTGCTAGAAGAAAGAAATAAGGAGTTAATCAGTGAATGTAATCACTTAAAAGAAAGACAGTATCAATATGAAAATGAAAAGGCAGAAAGAGAAGTAAGTATCAAGAAAGATAAATATTTTTCAAATTTATAAAATCAGTAACAAAATGTCTTATCAGGTTGTTGTGAGACAACTTCAACAAGAACTAGCTGATACCCTAAAAAAACAATCTATGTCAGAGGCTTCACTGGAGGTTACGTCACGTTATCGTATTAATTTAGAAGATGAGACACAGGATTTAAAGAAGAAATTAGGTCAAATCAGAAATCAAGTATGTATGAAATTTAACATGTCAAACAGTTAGTAAAGTGGGTTTTTTTTATTCTTTGTTTTAGTTGCAAGAAGCACAGGATCGACATACAGAAGCTGTCAGATGTGCTGAGAAGATGCAAGATCACAAGCAAAAGTAAAATTTAAAGCAGCACACAGAAAAACATGTGAGAATAATTATTTTAAAATATACATTTCAGGCTTGAAAAAGATAATGCCAAGTTAAAAGTTACAGTCAAAAAGCAAATGGACAAAATTGAGGAGCTTCAGAAAAACCTGTTAAATGCAAATTTGGTAAGTCAGCCACTTAATTTCTGTCGTACTGATTAAAAGTAATTGAAAATATTTTGTTTCAAAGTCTGAAGATGAAAAGGAACAATTAAAGAAACTTATGGAATTAAAACAGTCACTGGAATGTAATTTGGATCAAGAAATGAAGAAAAATGTTGAATTAGAAAGAGAGATAACTGGGTAAGATTTTAATATTTCAGATCATTTTAACCACTTGAGTTACTCATTTTGTACCTTCCTGCAGATTTAAGAACCTCTTAAAAATGACAAGAAAGAAGTTAAATGAATATGAAAATGGAGAATTTAGTTTCCATGGAGATTTAAAAACTAGTCAATTTGAAATGGATATTCAGATTAATAAGCTAAAACATAAGGTAATTTTTAATAAGTTTTGGGACCAAAAAAGCATTATTACACTATATTATTGTCTTCATTCAGATTGATGATCTTACAGCAGAACTGGAGACTGCAGGTTCAAAATGTCTACATCTGGATACAAAGAACCAAATTCTTCAAGAGGAGTTGTTATCTATGAAAACAGTACAAAAGAAATGTGAAAAACTACAGAAGAATAAAAAGAAGTTGGAACAAGAAGTGATCAACCTGAGAAGTCATATAGAAAGGAATATGGTAGAACTTGGTCAAGTCAAACAGTATAAACAGGAGATTGAAGAAAGAGCAAGACAGGAAATAGCAGAAAAATTAAAAGAAGTCAATCTATTTTTACAGGTTAGCTTATGTGTAGTGTGCCTTTGTTCATTTTTTTAAAACATATGCTTTTAATTTGTTTTAGGCACAAGCAGCATCTCAAGAAAACTTAGAGCAGTTTAGAGAGAATAATTTTGCTTCAATGAAAAGTCAGATGGAACTCAGAATTAAAGATCTGGAATCTGAACTCTCCAAAATAAAAACTTCTCAAGAAGACTTTAATAAAACCGAACTGGAAAAATATAAGCAACTCTATCTAGAAGAATTAAAAGTTAGAAAATCTTTGTCAAGTAAACTAACCAAGTAAGTCAAAATATAGAATCATAGGAAATAAATACTAAGCATGTGTCTTCTGCAATCTTCACAGAACTAATGAGAGGCTAGCAGAGGTCAACACCAAACTTCTTGTGGAAAAACAGCAGAGCAGATCTTTGTTCACCACTCTCACTACCAGGCCAGTCATGGAGCCACCTTGTGTGGGAAATCTTAATAATAGTTTAGATCTCAACAGAAAACTTATTCCAAGAGAAAACTTAGTGATCTCTACCTCAAATCCACGGGCTTCAAATAATAGCATGGAGAACTACTTGAGCAAGGTTAGTTATGTTGTCTTTTTTCCTTTGGGTTTAAACATTATAAATAACATTTGACTTTTTTCAGATGCAGCAGGAGTTGGAAAAAAATATAACTAGAGAACTCAAAGAAGGTATGTTGCCAAACTTCATGAATTAAATTTAGTACATCCCCCTTGGTTCTTCCCCCACCTCCAGGTACATCCCCAGCTTACTCCGACCTCTCTGAACTTCCTGGACCAGATCTGTTTCCTCTGCCTGCATGCTCTAGCCTACCATCTTCCTCTCCTTGTCTGCTACTCACTCAACAGAAGGCAACAGGGTGGTCTACTTCTACAACTCCGTCTCCTGATGATTTCACAACAGTCTCCCTGGCAGCCTTTCATCTGGAAGAAGTGGAAAAGGGGGAACCTGTAGGAACATCTCTCATGATCACACCATATAGGGAATGACCAGTAACAGGTAGGGAAACCCCAGTGATGGTCTTTCAAACCTGATCTTTTGTTCTTTTATTTATTTTTTTTAGCTGCCAATCAGATTAATCAAACATGGAAAAAAAAGATGAGGTTGCAATTGGGGGAATAGGATGCAATTTTCCAGGAGGTAAGAGTGATAAAGCAACAATAATCTTATCCGAGGCCATTTAATGCCATTTTGTTCTTTGTAGATTGAATGAATTTGACAATAACTTGTTTGGAATTAGTGACTTGGAAGCTGAATGTCTGGATCCTCAGCAGAAATTGCTTCTGGAATGCACCTATGGAGCCCTGGAGAGTGCTGGAGTCCCTGCCAAGGAGGTGGCTGGTTCCAGGACAGGAGTCTTCATTGGTGAGAGAGCAATGAACAGAAACCAAAAACCATATTAGGCTAACTTTGAGCTTCTGAATTCCAGAGTCTAAACGGGATCTGGATCCCTAAGGAACTTCTTGGAGCCAATTGAAATCTGAGATTTCCTACTCCCAGATGTCTTTTGAAATTAACTTCGGATCCAGGGCAGGTACCCTCTAGGTAATGGGCACTTAAATTTGCAGACCTATCTTGACTCACTGAAAATCTTTTTGATTTTTTATAGGTATTATGAATCAAGACTATGAATTTATGTCCCGTAGAACTCCAAGAATGCAAACCACCGTAATGCCACTGGATCTGCAATGAGCATAGCTGCTAACAGGATTTCTTATGTGTTTAACCTAACTGGCCCCTCTTTTGCTATAGATTCTGCATGCTCATCATCTTTTGTTGCACTGTACTACGCCTTCCTTGCAATTAAACAAGGTATGCTGAAGTTAGGTAACCAAGACATGAGGAATTTAACTCATTTTCTTCTTTTTCACAAAAGCATATTTTCCTTGTAAGACCACTTTAAGATGAAACTGAGTAAGTATCAAAGTGTGATTTCTAAGAATGACATCTCTAAATATTTGAATTTTAAACACAGATAGTCATTTATAATTAGACTAATAATATTAACTTTAAAAAATTATTTTAAACAAATATTTTAGTGAGTTAAGTATTTGTGTTATGAAAAAATATTGCCTAACCTTTGAAACTGCTACAAGACGTACTCTTGATTTGAAAGGAGTTGGGAAGGAGATTGAAAAAAATACAGTTTCCACTTTATGAACATAATTTTCTTCCACAGGATCAACAGGAACCACAGCTGATAAAATAAAACAGCCTTCTTAATGTTCTCACTTGTTGCATACACAGGACTAATATCCCTTAGAAAGTGTATGGTTCTTCAAGAAACTCAAGTCACTATTTTCTTTATGCTTTGTTATTTAAAGGCTACTTTGCCATTTCAACACGATCTAGCCAACATTCATTTAGGACAGTACATGGAACTGTTCAAGAGGCTAGGAAATGGAAAAAGTTTAATACAGGAAGACACATACCCTGTCTTCAAAGATCTTCTCACTCATGGAAGGCAAATTGGATTGGAACATATTTATACACATATATATATATACACACACATATATACACATATATGTACATATATACATACACACATATATATATATTTTTTTTTTTGAGATGGAGTTTCTCTCTTGTTGCACAGGCTAGAGTGCAATGGTGCGATCTCGGCTCACTGCAACCTCCGCCTCCTAGGTTCAAGCCATTATCCTGCCTCAGCCTCCCAAGTAGCTGGGATTACAGGCATGTGCCACCACGACCGGCTAATTTTGTACTTTTAGTAGAGATGGGGTTTCACCATGTTGGTCAGGCTGGTCTCAAACTCCTGACCTCAGGTGATCTGCTCACCTCGGCCTCCCAAAGTGCTGGGATTATGGGCATGAGCTACTGCGCCCAACCCCAAAATATATATTTTTAAATGGAGGTGAGCTGCATTATAGAATTACAAGTATAGTACTAGTTAATTCAATGGAACCAAAATCCATCAGGCACACAATCACATGCATTCTGCCCTTTGGAAACACAATTAGCTAAAGGAAACAGATGGACAAGAGACATAAATAACTTTAAGACCAGGCAATACATGGCTTACTAGATGCACAAAACTGCTATAGATCCCGCATTTGATAGCTGCCCGCCCACAAAGCTAAAAGTTTAGAAATTGCCTCTGCAGAGACAAACTATGTTTCATAAAGTCCATACACTAAAACACATGTACCATATTTTAAAAGCTGTAGAGGAAAAGAAAGCTTTGAACATGCTTTAGATTCTCAGAACATATCTACTCTTATTTTATAAACAATACCTAAACTCGTAATCTGTTTTTCCAATCCAAAGCAATTAAAACAAAAACAAATAGAAGAGAGTAGGTGTATTAATACAACTATAAGACTAAGGGACAAGAAAACCTGTTTCTGGATACAGATTTATTGTCAAAGTGTATCACCAAATTATTTAATAAACATAATAGAAATCCAATTAATACGCTAGCAGGATTTTTTTTTTAAGAAATAGACAATCTTAGTGTACAAATCTGAAAAAATAAACAGGTAAGTTTTTTTAAGCAAGAGAAACAAGTTTGCTTATGTTAAAAGAATACAATAACTAAAAATATTACTGTCTTAAAAATAGATGCAAAGATCAATGGATCTCAATAAAAAGCACAGAAACAACCCAAAGCTATAAAAGAATTTCCTGTATAGTGAAAATGACATTTCAAATCACTGGAGAAAGGTAGCATTAGGACAATTTGCTCCCTGTCTGGAGTAATGCCAATTTATTCCACCCAGGCTTAAGTGAATTAAATATCAGTTACAACAGCAATTTTCTAACTTCCTGAAATGAATAATAAAAATTGGCTAATATGGGCCACATTTCACCCTTTATATGTCCACTTAAGACCATGATGTATTACAAGGTAGCATCCTGGGGGAATAACTGTGTAGTCAATCAAAAAGTGGCAGATTTTAACATTCACGCCAGAAAACCAGACAATATAAGTGAAAGAACCAACAGTGTATTTTCTTGTTTTGTAGGAGAGCCTCTGTGTGGAATTAACTAGATTATATGATTGACTCAATCTCCCTTATGATGCTCTCACATTGGTAGGGCAGGAGCAGCATATCACGTTCCATTAGTAGTTATAATTTTGTACTGCTTGATGCACGTCCCAGCAAGATAGCTGCTGGGCAATACATGTGATCACCAGCCATGGAACAAAAAAGGCTATTTCAGGCATATTAAACCCTCACCCATGTGATGCTTTAACAAGCTAATAAGTCATAGACTAAAAACCCCAGAGAAAATTCCAAAAGCATACTAACCCCTTCTCTTAAGATCTCAGGAAAATCAGTACTGGCAAAATTAAATTCTTTAGAATTCAGTGTTGCATAAGACTATGAAATTCACAAAAACTAACAACAAAAATAAAGATTAGTGAAACTAACCTTTCACTGCAAATGTTTGAACCTTTTCTCCCAATAAATGTGCTTACCAGAGTAAGATAATTTGGATAATTCATTGATCATTTATCTAGTAACATCAGGATGAGATGTTTCACACAGTACTGTAAACCAAGACACAGTAATACATAGGATTATTTATTTATTTATTTGGAGACAGTGTCCCACTCTTTCATCCACACTGGAGAGCAGTGGCACGATCGCAACTCACTGCAGCCTCGAACTCTCGAACTTCTGGGCTCAAGCAAACATCCCTGCCTCAGCCTCCTGAGTAGCTAGGGTTACAGGCACACACCACCACGCCTGGCTAATTTTATTTTTTGTAGAGACAGGGTCTTGCTTATGTTGCCTAGGCTGGTCTCGATATCCCGGCCTCAAATGAACCTCCCACCTCAGCCTCCCAAATTGCTGGGATTACAGGCATGACCCACTCTGTCTGGCCTGGTATTATATTTACAATCTCTTTGGCTATAAAACCTGGTCTTATTGTAGATATTATGTTTTAAACAGTATAATCAATATTATGTTTTAAACGGTATAATCAATATTGGAAGAAAATGTCTTCGAGGGTAGCTAACACTCTGACATCAATACAACAGCCTTGGTCACTTTCAGTTACACATAGGCCATTTTGATCCATCTGTATTGGCTCTTTTCGTTTGTCTAAGGGCAGCAAAATAGACCAAAGATGTCTTCAGACTGCACAAGAGAAGTCTGTTCTTTAGCAGTTACCAGCATAACTCAGATAATGTTTTTAACTTCCTCAACTCATGCTTGGCCTAGTTGGGTCAAAAGAACTACTTGTGAATGCCGTATGTCCAATTGGTAGGTTACTGTTTTTTCTCAAGAGTTTAGCTATACAGTAATGTTGGAAGTCTTGAGGAACTTCATCTGCTGTCCCTACTTAGCCTTGCAATACTACAGCATCTTTGTTTTATTTTATTATTATTTTTTAAGAGAGAGTCTCGCTTTGTCGCCTATGCTGGTGTGCAGTGGCGCAAGCTTGGCTATTGTTCAATCAGTATCAGTTTTATTGGAAAATCTCATAGAAGAAAAAAACAAATAATTATTTCAATAAATGTCAAAAAGGCTCTTGATGAAATTCAACATCAAGGTGCCCAAAACCTTGATAAAAGGTGCCCAAAACCTACAGCAAAGGGCATATTTAACAATAAAGCATGAACAGAAATGTCATTTGCATTCATAAAACCCAGGATTTGTTTTAATCAGTAATGGCAAGACACACAAACACAGAAATGACTGTCATGAGGGAAGTAGTTTATTTTTCTACTCACAGTTCCCTAGAAGCTGTGGGCACAGCACACCACAAGCAGAAGGACAGGGAAACATCAAGGTCAGTCAGGAGGCAGCGTCAATGGGGGAAAACGTGGGAAAGAGGCTTTATTGCAGTTCCATGGGACGGGACAAGCAAGTCAGGTCAATCAGGCTTAGCATTGGCTAGTTTGAATAATTTCATTGGCTCCTGGAAAGAAGAGGCTGCTATCTGGCCCTGAAGAAATTAGGGAAGTAGAATAGTGGCCAGAATTGTGAGAGTGATAAGGAACATTAAGACTGCAAAAGAGATAAACAGAGATAAAGAAGAATAAAGAGTGATGAAGAGATGAGAAAGAAGGGGGTATAAACTCTGGGTTGGTTGGGTTATAGTAGGAAAGTCATGCATGCAGGCAAGTTGTTTATTACATCCAGCAATTAGCTTATCCTGAGAGGGGCAGTCCCTCCAGGGTCAACAAGGCCCAAATGTCAAAGCATCAAATTTAGAAAATAAGAGATATGACTAATACACCGTTAAAGTCAGTATTATAATTAATATTATTCAACATTATCCAACATTATCCTGGAGTCTCTAGCCAATGCATACAACAGCAAAACCACTAAGATAAACAAATATATGAATGGAAAAGACAGACTTTTAAATTCTCAGGCGATGTATCTACTTAAAATTTTAAAACAAAGTCAAACAATCCATTAAAAGCTATTAAGTATAGAAACTAAAAACTGTCCTGTGTACTATATATCAGTGAAGCTCATTTATAAAATGTAGTATAAAAGGTGAGTCACAAGAGCAACAAGAACTAAAATATTTTTAGAATTGCTAGAAAATTTCAAATCTATATAAGGAAAATTGTAAATATTTATTGCAGGTATAAAAGAAAACATCAGGAAAAAAAGAGGCACAGATCATCACTGCTCCACCTAATTTCAATAACCATGATTTAATTAAATAACGTAAGTACCCCAACATGGTTCCAAATTCAGTTCAACTGTGAGTGATTACACAAAGTACAAACTTTGTGTGAGCTCTTCAGTCCACAAATCACAACATAAATAACAGAAGCAATCATGATCAGTGACCCATCATTTCTTTCAAAGTATGAGGTTGTCAATCACTGCATATTTGTTACTGAGTTTATACAGAGAGCAAAGCATGTCACTGTCTTGCCTCCTTGTCTCCCAGGGAGAAGCCCACATGACATTTTACAAAAATGAATAACCAAAGAGGGAAGTGGTCAACAAACATGAAACTGCAAAAAAAAAAAAAAAAAAGAAAAAGAAAAGAAAAGAAAAAAGAAAAGGGATAATACAAAGTGAAAATCAAATGGAACATAAATGTAGTTATAGAAGAAATAGTGGCCATTCACTGAGGCAGTTGTATTCTTGGTATTTCAATTATTTTTGACAAATAAATCAATTCTGAATCAGACTGAAGCTCTATATTTACAGAAATACAGGAGGCACAGACACGTGTTGTGTTAGGTTGCTTTTCTGTTGCTATAAAGAAATACCTGAGACTGGGTCATTTATAAAGAAAAAAGGTTTAACTGGCTCACAGGTCTGCAGGCTTTACTGGAAGCATGGTGCTGGCATCTGCTCAGCTTTTGGGGAGGCCTCAGGAGGCTTCCATTCATGGGAAAAGGCAAAGTGGGAGCAGGCTTCTCACATGGAGAGACTGGGAGCAAGAGAGCAAGCAGAGGAGGTGCCACACACTTTTAAACAACAGATCTCCTGAGAACTCACTCATTATCAGTGGGACAGCACCAAGTTATGAGGAATCTGTCCCCATGACCCAAACACCTCCCACAAGACCCCACCTCCAACATTGGGGATTACACCTCAACATGAGTATATTAGTACGTTTTCACACTGCTATAAAGAAACTACCTGAGACTGGATAATTTATAAAGGAAGGTTTAATTGACTCACAGTTATGCATGGCTCTGGAGGCCTCAGGAAACTTACAATCATCACAGAGGGTGAAGGAGAAGCAAAGCACATCTTACATGGCAGCAGGAGAGAGAGAGAGCAAAGAGGAAATGCCAGACAATTATTAAACTACCATATGTCATGAGAACTCTCTCACTATCACAAGAACAGCATGGGAAAACTGCTCCCATGATCCAATCACCTCCCCACAAGTCCCTGCATCCACACATGGGGGTCATAATTCAAGATGAGATCTGGGTGGGGACATAGAGCCAAACCATATCAATGAGATTTGGAGGGGACGTCCAAACTGTATCACAGGTTCAATAAATAATACCATAGAATGCAATCAGAAAAATGCAGAATGCTGAAATACCACAGGATAAATAATCTGGTTTTTTCAATCATAACTAAAGGAACCAATAGATTGTAAGTGAAAAAAGGTGTAGGTGACATAAGTAGGTGATAAACTCAAAGATATCAAAGGAAGCTTAAGACATATTATCATCTAATTTTAATGTATACTCCTTATTCAGATCCCAATTAAAATAACTATAAGAGGCTGGGCACGGTGGGTCACACCTGTAATCCCAGCACTTTGGGAGGTCGAGGAGGGTGGATCACGAGGTCAGGAGTTCAAGGCCAGCCTGGCCACGATGGTGAAAGCCCATCTCTACTAAAAATACAAAAATTAGCCAGGCGTGGTGGCAGGCACCTGTAATCCCAGCTACTTGGGAGGCTGAGGCAGAGAATTGCTTGAACCCAGAAGGTGGAAACTGCATTAAGCCGAAATCTCGCCACTGCACTCCAGCCTGGGCGACAGAGTGAGACACTGGTCAAAAATAAATAAATTAATAAATAAATTAATTAATATAACTATAAGATAATGATGATAATTATAAGAAAATAGGAAAATCTTGAAAACTGAATAATGTGATACATTAGGAGTTACTACTAATTTGTCTCAAGGTCATATGATGTCATGGACTGTTTGTATTTTAAGTCATTAATATTTAGAGATGCAAACACAAATATTTGTAGAGGAAATGAAACAATGTCTGTATTTTCCAAAAAAATGAGGACATGTATATCATACTTCAATTAAGGCAACAATGAGGAATATGGGGGAAGGGTGTGGAGGTGTAGGTGAAGCAAAATTGGCAAGGTATTAATCACTAGTAAGCTGATTAAATGGTAAATTAGGTTCATTAAACCATTAAAATTTTCTGTACCTTAGTAAATGTTTGAAAATTCTATAATAGAATAAAAAACTCTAGGAGCATAATAAAACTAAATACCCACTGATATGCCCCAAAGTGCTGAATTTACAGTAAATACTAGATCAGTATTTAATAATGCATTTTTTTTAGATGGCGTTTCACTCTTGTTGCCCAGGCTGGAGTGCAATGGTGAGATTTCGGCTCACTGCAACCTCCGCCTCCCGGGTTCAAGCGATTCTCCTGCCTCAGCCTCCCAAGTAGCTGGGATTACAGGCAACCACCACCACGCCCAGCTAATTTTTTTGGGGGGTCTTTTTAGTAGAGAAAGGGTTTCACCATGTTGGCCAGGCTAGTCTTGAACTTCTGACCTTAGGTGATCCACCCACCTCGTCCTCCCAAAGTGCTGGGATTACAGGCGTGAGCCAGCACACTTTTGATTACAACTGTCATAAGATCTTGTAACCATTGAGAATAACTCATGTGGTTTATCAAAAACACCTTATTATTCCATTAAACCTACTGAATAGAACAAAAATGATCATAAAGATATTTCAAAGAATATGTTCCAATTTAATTGGCTCAAAATATTCACGTATATAATCATTATTACCAAATGAGGGATTGGCATCAAAATGTGGATGATCAAAAATAATTTGTTAAACAGATTATTCTATGTTGTGTATAGTGATAGAATAATTCTTTAATTATTTTTCCCGAATGAAGTCTGAGATCTTTAGCCCAAGAAGGAGTAGGTGAGTCTTAGCCTGCTTTCTTGGCTATTGAATGCTTCTCGAAAGGATGCCGAAGAACTTGCTGGAGAAGATGTACCTGGTAAATAACGTGGGCAGATAAATGTTGATTATAATTACCCAGGACCCTGATGAATTTCTACATTTCTAAAAGGCAAGGTCAATTTTAAATGTTTAAAAATGTTTCTACTTTGGGAAGCAGAAGCAGGCAGATCACTGGAGGTCAGGAGTTGAAGACCAGCCTGGCAAACATTGTGAAACCTTGTCTGTATTAAAAACGCAAAAATTAGCTGGGCATGGAGGCGTCTGCCTGGACTCCCAGCTACTTGGGAATTTGATGCAGGAGAATGGCTTGAAACTGAATGTGGAGGACGCAGTGAGCCGAGATCACGACACTATACTCCAGCCTGGGCAACAAAGCTAGATTGTCTCATATCGAACAAACAGCAATAAAAGTTCATACATTTTGTTTTATGAAAAATCTCAACTCTACTTCTTACTTAGAATTGTTATTATTGCACAGAAGTTCCTTAAGTATTATTTTTATACTAAACTAAGAGAAGGAATATGTACACTGTCACGGAGAGTACACATATATCCCATCATTTTAAGATCCCTTTACTGCATTAAGAGAATTCTAATTTTCTAACATATTTAGCAAAAAAAAGAAGGTCAATGATTTGCAATCTTTCCAAATGAAGGGCATGAATTCCAGCTCATGCCGCTTCCTCACTGAGAATTTGGCTCTATGATAATAAACTGAGGCACCAACGACACACTTCTTTCAACAATAAATCAAAGATTGAAATGTTTGTTTTCCGTGGTTTTGCTATTTCTTGGGGAT